TCCTCCTGCCTTGGCTTCCTAAAGTGCTGGGAATATAGGTGTGAGCCACTGCACCTAGCTGGGTGATTATTAATAATCATGATTGTTAATTATGTTCATGATTACAGGCGCGGTGGCTCACGCCTGTACTCCCAGCACTTTGGGAGGCCGAGGTGGGCGAATCACCTGAGGTCAGGAGTTCAAGACCTGCCTGACTAACATGGAGAAACCTCATCTCTACCAAAAATACAAAATTAGCTGGGTGTGGTGGTGCGTGCCTGTAATCCCAGCTACTCGGGGGGCTGAGGCAGGAGAATTGCTTGAACCCGGGAGGCGGAGGTTGCAGTGAGCTGAGATCGTGCCATTGCATTCCAGCCTGGGCAACAAGAGCGAAACTCCGTCTCAAAAAAAAAAAAAAAATTATGTTCATGGGAAAGCACTTTTCCTAACAAGCCCTTTTCTCACTACATGTAGCGTTTGTGCTCCCACTTCAGTTACTTGTCTTTAGGCATGACCTTTAATCTCTCTGAACCAGTTTCCTCATTTTAAGAATTGAAATGCTGGCTGGGCCAGTGGCTCACGCCTGTAATCCCAGCACTTTGGGAGGCCAAGGCGAGATGACTGCTTGAGTCCAGGAGTTCGAGACTAGCCTGGGCAACATAGTGAGGCCACCTCCCCGCTGTCTCTATAAAAAAATCTAGAAATTAGTCCCACGTGGTGATGTGCGCCTGTAGTCCCAGCTGCTTGGGAGGCTGAGGTGGGGGGATCGCTGAAGCCGGGAGGTCAAGGCTGCAGTGACCCGTGGTCATGCCGCTGCACTCTAGTCTGGGGACACAGTGAGACCCCGTATCAAAAAGAAAAATGCTGCCTATTTCAAGGTTGTAGCAAAGCTAAGTTTGAACAGAGCAAAGGAAGCGCCATAGAAGCTGCACTACTTGCTCATGTCACAGCTGGGGAATGGGGTGGTCGAATGGGGAGGTCCACTGTCGCAATGTTCCAATTCCCGCCCAGAGGGAGGGACCTCCCCTTCGAGGGAGGGCGCCGGAAGTGACGCGAGGCTCTGCGGAGACCAGGAGTCAGACTGTAGGACGACCTCGGGTCCCACGTGTCCCCGGTACTCGCCGGCCGGAGCCCCCGGCTTCCCGGGGCCGGGGGACCTTAGCGGCACCCACACACAGCCTACTTTCCAAGCGGAGCCATGTCTGGTAACGGCAATGCGGCTGCAACGGCGGTGAGTGCTGAGCCGGTGACCAGCACACTTTGGGCTTCTGGACGAGCCGTGCAGCGATTGGCCCCAGGTTGCCATCCTCAGTCGTCTATTGGTCAGAACGGCTATCTTTTTTTTTTTTTTTTTT